TTCCTGTGATCCTTTTATGCAAAATTATATCTAAAAAAAAAACTTTTTCTAATGAAACCAAAGAGCCTTGCAAATTTTTACTTGTCTCCATTTGGGCTCATGCCCCATATGTACTTTGTCTATAGACTGAGTAGCTAATAGCTGCAGCGCTTGTTAGGATTGGGTTTTTTTTTAAGTACAGCAGATTCCTGTCATCTGTTTGTGTTTAAATGACGACAACATCACAACATGAAATGCCATCATGTCACATTGCTATAGCACAACAACAAAATTACAGCTCCCCAACAATAACATGCTGTCAAAGTGTCCTCCTGCCCATGAGTCAGTGTTTTAGAAGTTATGAAGATTATTTTTAGCACAGCGAGTGTCTTGGAAGCTTGGGTTCTGAATCCTACTAAAATCCTTAGTGATTTGGGAAAATCTAGGGTGGGGGTGGGCTTCCTGTTCTTAAATTCTCCCACTCCCTGACCCGCATAGCTGCCCACCCCCCGTCCCGGTCACATTAAACCCGGGTTCCATTATGCGCTGCAATCCACTTGGGGCTCGATCACAACTCTGTGCCAGCATCCCGGGAGGAGGAGGAGGAGGAGGAGGAGGGGGGGAAGGAGGGGGAGGGGGGAGGAGGAGGAGGAGGAGGAGGAGGAGGAGGAGGAGGAGACGACGACTATAATTATCCTCCACGTCTGGGGCAGGCCTTTGGATGACATCTCCCCAGTTACCCTGCGCTCTAATAGCGCAGCTCCGATTCCTGGTCTCAGAATCCAGGCGCGCCTCTGCCGGCTGGGAGCGCAACCGAAGTGCCTGGGACGTCTCGGGCTTCCGGGACTCTGCTGGTGTCTCCCAGCCGCCATCTCCAGCGCCCTCGCACCCGCCGGGCACCTGCACCGAAAACCCGGCCCCAAACTAGCGCCCCGGGGCGAGCGGCGGCATTGCCATAGTAACCGGGCGCCAGGGCCGCGGAGGCCGCCGGGGAGGAAGTGACGACCGGGGTGGGTTGGCTGTTGTTGGGACACGTGACCTAGGCAGTGTTTTGACAGGGCAAACAGCAGAGAAAGAACTGGCCGAGCGAGGGGGACGGGGAGCCGGGGCGCCAGAGCTAGAGACAGCGGGCGGGCAAGGAGCTGGCAGAGGCGCTGGGCAAGAGGGCCGGCCGGGGCTACGGGCGGGGGAAGCCCGGGGGTCGCGGGGCTCGGGTGCCAGTCAGGCAGGGCGGAGGGGCTGAGCGCAGGGAGCGGAGCGAGGCGGTGGCTGAGGCGCGGGTGGATGGCCACAGGGGCGCCGGGGAGCCGCTTCGGGCTGGTCGTCTCGGGTCCCCACGGTCACCTGAGGCAGCCGCGGGGGCCGCTGCGCTCCATACTCCGCTCCCGCTGGCCCTGCGCCTCTCGGAGCCTGGGGTCTGAGGTGGGAGTGTGATGTGAGCTGCTGGGCGAGCGGTGGAGAGAAGTGCCAAGAGGAGGCGGGATTGGGACGGGAGAGGAGAGCGAGTTAGTCAGCAGAGGTCGGCCGAGGGAGCGGAGGAGCCGGCCAGCTCGAGAGCGCCATGAAAACAACTCTCCAGCGGGGAGAGGGGCAGACGCGGCGCTCGGTGCGGCGGGGCTGAAGGAAATCCGGGGCCGCGGCCAGATTAATTTTATTTTTGTCTCTTTCAGCATTTTGAAAGCGAAGCAGAAGCCGTAGAATCAGCGGCGAGCCTGTTGAAAGAACCCACAGGTGCATTTCACAGCACTCTGGGCGAAAATTGGATGTGAAAATGAAGCCAGACCGAGGTAAATGATTTGTTTAAGTAGGGCTTGTTCCCATTGAGGACCCTTTGCCCCTTTTTTATATCAGATACTCTGGATGAATATTTTGAATATGATGCAGAGGAGTTCTTGGTCTCTTTGGCCTTGCTGATAACAGAAGGACGAACACCTGAATGTTCTGTAAAAGGTCGAACAGAAAGCTTTCATTGCCCTCCAGCACAGTCTTGTTACCCAGTAACTACCAAACATGAATGTAGTGACAAGCTGGCCCAGGTGAGAATCTTGTGTTGAATGCTTTGTATCTTGAGACATTTTGCTTATATTCATTTTCTCTAAGTGCCGCCAAGCCAGACGAACTAGGTCTGAGGTCACATTGTTGTGGAAGAATAACCTTCCAATCATGGTGGAAATGATGCTACTACCAGACTGCTGCTACAGCGATGATGGGCCCACCACAGAGGGAATTGATCTAAATGATCCTGCGATTAAGCAAGATGCATTATTATTAGAAAGATGGATCTTGGAGCCAGTTCCTCGACAGTAAGTTGTTGAACGTAGTTCAAAGTTGTTCTTACATTTAAATTATGCTTTGTTACTTCCTTAGGAATGGTGACCGATTTATTGAAGAGAAGACGCTTCTGTTGGCTGTCCGCTCATTTGTGTTTTTTTCTCAGTTAAGTGCATGGCTGAGTGTTTCTCATGGTGCTATTCCACGAAATATTCTCTACAGGTATGTCTAGGGCCAAAAAAAAAGGACAGTGCCAATAATACAGTATTTTTCTGTGTGATTCTAGAATCAGTGCTGCTGATGTAGACCTACAGTGGAATTTTTCACAGACTCCAATTGAGCATGTGTTTCCTGTTCCCAATGTTTCTCACAATGTTGCCTTGAAAGTCAGTGTTCAGTCCTTGCCCAGACAATCTAATTATCCAGTTTTGACGTGCAGTATTCACACTAATATTGGCCTTTATGAGAAAAGAATTCAACAACATAAACTTAAAACTCATCAGCACCATAACCCAAATGAAGCAGAACAATGTGGTACAAACAGTTCACAGCGTCTGTGTAGCAAACAAACTTGGACCATGGCACCTGAAAGTGTGTTACATGCAAAAAGTGGCCCAAGTCCAGAATATACTGCAGCTGTCAAAAATATCAAACTATATCCAGGCACTGGCAGTAAATCTGACCATGGGACATCTCAAGCCAATATTCTAGGCTTTAGTGGTATAGGTGATATAAAATCACAAGAAACATCAGTGAGAACTTTAAAATCATTTTCAATGGTTGATTCCAGTATCTCTAACCGCCAGAGTTTCTGGCAGTCAGCTGGTGAGACTAACCCTTTAATAGGCTCTTTAATTCAGGAGCGGCAAGAAATCATTGCAAGAATTGCCCAACATTTGATTCATTGTGATCCAAGCACTTCACATGTTTCTGGACGTCCATTTAATACTCAAGAGTCTAGTTCACTCCATTCAAAACTTTTCCGGGTTTCACAAGAAAATGAGAACGTGGGAAAAGGTAAAGAAGCTTTCTCCATGACTTTTGGTAGTCCAGAGTTTAGTTCCCCAGAAGACACCAATGAGGGGAAAATTCGACTAAAACCAGAAACTCCTCGAAGTGAAACTTGTATTTCTAATGACTTTTATTCTCATATGCCTGTTGGAGAGACTAATCCTTTGATAGGCTCTTTACTCCAGGAGCGGCAAGATGTTATTGCAAGGATTGCTCAACACTTGGAGCACATTGATCCAACAGCATCACATATCCCCCGGCAGTCATTCAACATGCATGACTCCAGTTCGGTTGCATCTAAAGTGTTTAGGAGTTCATATGAAGACAAAAATTTGTTGAAGAAAAATAAGGATGAGTCCTCAGTTTCCATTTCTCACACAAAATGTTCCTTGTTAGGAGACATCAGTGATGGGAAAAACTTAGTACCTAATAAATGTTTTACTTCTTTTAAAAATAATAGTAAAGAAAAGTGTTCTTTGAAACATCAAACAAGAAATCAGTGTCAGAACAATCCTAGTGAAATCATCCAAAGTACGTATCAGGAGACACAGAACAAAAGTTCTAGTTTATCAACTTCCTCAATTTTGTCTCAGCACAAAGAAAATAACTTAGATTTGACAAGCAGATTCAAGGAGCAAGAAATGAGCAATGGAATTGATAAACAGTATTCAAATTGCACCACTATTGACAAACAGATTTGTACAAATAAGTATAAGGAAAAAATAATAAATGAGAACTATAATCCAAAATTCTTTGGCAATCTTCAGTCTGATGATTCCAAAAAAAATGACTCAAAAATAAAAGTTACTGTGTTGGAAATGTCTGAATATTTGAACAAATATGAAAGCATGTCCTCAAATAAAGACTCAAAAAGGCCTAAGACATGTGAGCAAAATACTCAACTTAATAGCATAGAGAATTATCTCAATAAAGATAATGAAGGTTTCAAATGTAAAAAGTCAGACCAATTAAAAAATGAACAAGATAAGCAAGAAGATCCAACTAATGAAAAATCCCAAAACTATTCTCAGAGAAGAAGTATAAAAGACTGTTTGTCTACATGTGAGCAACCAAAAAATACAGAGGTATTGGTAAGTAACATCTAATATGTCAAATGTAAGTCTTACAATTAACATCTAATTATTTTCCTAACAGAGGACTACACTGAAACATTCAAATGTGTGGCGAAAACATAATTTTCATTCCTTGGATGGAACTTCAACCAGAGCCTTTCATCCTCAAACTGGATTGCCTCTTCTTTCAAGCCCTGTAAGCATTTTTTTTCTTATCTCATGCTTAGATTTAATATCACAAATGATCGTTTTGACCTTAGGTTCCTCAAAGAAAAACACAATCAGGTTGCTTTGATCTGGATTCTTCATTACTACATCTGAAAAGCTTCTCATCTAGAAGGTATTTATCTCAAAATTCATTTGTGTGTTTCATGTGTTCTTTTGCTGATTTGTTTTTCTAATAGTCCTCGACCATGTTTAAACATTGAAGATGATCCAGATATTCATGAAAAACCATTTTTGAGTTCTAGTGCTCCACCTATAACAAGTCTTAGTCTCCTAGGAAATTTTGAGGTAATGTGCTTTGAAACTGTTCTTTAAATGAAAATTGAGTTTTTAAAATTATTTTGTCTTCCAGGAATCTGTCTTGAACTATCGTTTCGATCCTCTCGGCATTGTTGATGGTTTTACTGCCGAGGTAGGGGCAAGTGGTGCTTTCTGCCCCACACATTTGACTCTTCCAGTTGAAGTGTCATTCTACAGTGTTTCAGATGACAATGCTCCCTCTCCTTATATGGCAAGTATTTTTTATATTGTATGTTTTCCTGCTTTGTACTCAATTTGTCTTCTTTTATTTCAAGGGTGTGATTACTTTAGAGTCCCTTGGTAAAAGGGGTTATCGAGTACCTCCTTCAGGAACAATACAAGTGGTATGTGTTTTATAGCCTACAATTGCAATAATTTTAAAGAATAATTTCTATATTGTTTCTTCAGACCTTATTTAATCCTAATAAGACTGTGGTGAAGATGTTTGTTGTGATATATGATTTACGAGATATGCCAGCCAATCATCAGACATTCCTACGACAAAGAACTTTTTCTGTACCTGTTAAACAAGAAGTGAAGAGAAGTGTTAATAAAGAGAACATCCGACACACAGAAGAACGGTTATTACGCTACCTCATACATCTGAGGTAATGCTTCAAATTAATATGAAAATGTTACTTGAAATGTTTTATATTTTGTTTATTTGTTTAGGTTCCAGAGTTCTAAATCTGGAAAGATCTACCTCCATAGAGACGTACGGCTCCTGTTCTCTAGAAAGTCAATGGAGGTTGATAGCGGTGCTGCATATGAACTCAAATCTTACACTGAATCACCAACAAACCCTCAGTTTTCACCAAGATGTTGATAAGGAGTGATGATTTAAAGTATTTACTCAGTACCCAAGTTTGCAAGTAAAAATTAGCATAGAATGGAGTGTACCAAATTAACAATCAGGAGAGTGGATTCTCTCCTGTTATCCTGGACCAGTTTTTATGAAAGGATTCCTGAAATGAAATCCATATATTCCATGTAGACTGGAAAAACTCATGTCCTAATCCTTTTTGTACTGTTGAAACCACTTCATTGGACATGTTGCAATAGCAAAACCCCCAGTTAGATTAGTGTTTACACATTTTCTCAGTTATTTAATATTTAATGTTTTCCTTAATACTCAAGTGATGTTTGTCTCTAGTGTTCTAATGTAGCACAAATCCTATGTAAAATCATACTATGTATTTTTGACATTAATGTTGAAATCAAATATATGCACAAGTCTTTAATTTTGTGTAATGTGTTAAGTGCTGTTCATTTAAGTTATTGAAAATGAGAATAAAATGTTGAGCTTCTTTAAAAGTAACACACTATGCAAGCATGTGTACTTTTTATATCTCTCATGTTTAGTTTTTATAACACCATATCCAGGTTGCTATCTCACATAGTAGTCCTTTAACATATTGTATTAGCAGTGCAATGTGGACTAAGCTGCTTCACTTTCCCTTTGCAAGTTCAGATCATCATGCCCATTCATAGCCAGGATTCCTTATCCCCAAAACAGTTCTATTTTTCCTTAATCACTACTATAGAGTCTTTACATTAAATTACTGTCGTATGCTAGATAATTTTCTCAAATTGTTAAAAGAATATGTACTTTGGAAACAAATTAGTATTTATATTGTAAATATATTCAAAAAAAACTAAGAAACGTGTACTTGGCTTTTATTTGTAGATGA